TGCTGTATGAGCAAAGAGGAAATGGGGAGTAAGGAGGGCTAGAGCCACAAGGTAGTGAGACTGGAATCATGTGCCCTGAGGTTGTGTAAGATTTAGGCAGGGCAGCAAGGAGAAGGAAGGGATCCCAGTGAGGGGAACCCTGGCAAAAGCTCAGAGGAGGACTGAGTGTGACAGGTTTCACAGGGCAGAGGGCCCCATCCAGACTGTTAGCTGGAATCCTGGATGAGGCCCTCTTCCAGTCTCCGAGAGTTATGCCTCCATATTAACAGTCCCCAAACACTAATTATGTATTCATTAAAATGATGTTAGTGAATGTTTGCTGGGTTTCCAGATACTAGCCCTTTAGAATGGTAATTTCTGTACATTGTTACCTTTTCAGGGAATGGCCTTGAGTTGTGCCATCCAATACAGTAGCTACTTGCCATGTGTGGCTGTGGAGCCCTTATGATATGGATAGTGCAACTGAGCAACTGAATTTCTAATTTTATGTAATTTGAATTCACTAAATTTTAATTTTAAAATGAAAGTAGTATAAAATATTTTTCATTAAACCCAACTTTATTGTGTGGGGAGGGCTACATTTTAAACATAGTATTGTATAACATATGATTGCTGTATCACAGTATGTGTGTCCAATTTACTTTTTTTAATGTGGCTACCAGAAAATTTTAAATGACATATGCTGCCCACATTGCATTTTGCTTTGACAGCACTGGTCTAGAGTCTCACAACTCAGTGTGGTCTGGCTGGACTCACGTGAGAGCCATCCCAGACTCTGCACTTGACTAAGTCAGGATCTGCACTTGACTAAGTTCCCCAGGTGAATCTTATGCACAATAAGATAAGCACTGATCTGGACGACCTCAGAAGACATCCAGCCACTGGTAGGTACCCAGCATGACCCCCCCCAATCCTTATGGGAGGAGGCTGAGGGAGCAACAGGGAGACCCCTGACTGCCGTTGTGACATCACAGAATAAACCCCACGGGTCACCCAACCCCGCCCTGGCTGGTGTCTGGCCCTCAGGACATCCTCTCCAATCCACCACACACCACCTTACCCCTCTGCTGGCAAGAGGGGACCTGATTCATCCTCACGCTAAACACTCATTCTACCCAACTGATTGAGACAGAACAGAAGATAAACTGAAACTTCTCTGCCTTCCCGCTGCAAGAGTGAATGAGCGATCCCTCTCAACTGACTCAAAATGTTTGCCTCACCCAGGAGGTAGGTACAGTGATTTTGAAATCTCATGAACACCTTCCCTTCCACTTGTGCTTGTCTATTACAGATGGAGCTCTCGAAGGCCTTCTCTGGCCAGCGGACACTCCTATCTGCCATCCTCAGCATGCTATCACTCAGCTTCTCCACAACATCCCTGCTCAGCAACTACTGGTTTGTGGGCACACAGAAGGTGCCCAAGCCCCTGTGCGAGAAAGGTCTGGCAGCCAAGTGCTTTGACATGCCAGTGTCCCTGGATGGAGATACCAACACATCCACCCAGGAGGTGGTACAATACAACTGGGAGACTGGGGATGACCGGTTCTCCTTCCGGAGCTTCCGGAGTGGCATGTGGCTATCCTGTGAGGAAACTGTGGAAGAACCAGGTAGCCTACATTCTGGGATATAAGAGCAACGGAATTTGATATCTGCTACTTCTCCCTATTTCAGCTAAAAGCGAGATGGAAGAGGAATTAAAAAAATGTGTGTATTTACATTTATATTTATTATTGTGCCACTTAGCACTGCTCCATCCCCAGTCCTGGAAACAATTTAGAGCCCTTCGGTCCAGTGGTACAGCGGCAGCAAAAGGTATTAGTTAACACTAAGATCATTAACTCTTCAGCTCCATGACGTTGTACCTTGTATGTTTCAGGGGAGAGGTGCCGAAGTTTCATTGAACTTACACCACCAGCCAAGAGAGGTGAGAAAGGACTACTGGAATTTGCCACGTTGCAAGGCCCATGTCACCCCACTCTCCGATTTGGAGGGAAGCGGTTGATGGAGAAGGCTTCCCTCCCCTCCCCTCCCTTGGGGCTTTGTGGCAAGTATGTGTCTGATAAGGAATTTACAGTAGTTATGAGCGCTCCCTCTTCCTCTGGTTTCTGGCAGAAATCCTATGGTTATCCCTGGGAACGCAGATCACCTACATCGGACTTCAATTCATCAGCTTCCTCCTGCTACTAACAGACTTGCTACTCACTGGGAACCCTGCCTGTGGGCTCAAACTGAGCGCCTTTGCTGCTGTTTCCTCTGTCCTGTCAGGTGAGTTGCTCCTGGAGTGAGAGAGGGTGGTTCCTGGCAGATGGCATGAAAGCCTTTCTCTAAGGGCTCTGCCTTCCTGTTTCCTTGGTAGGTCTCCTGGGGATGGTGGCCCACATGATGTATTCACAAGTCTTCCAAGCGACTGTCAACTTGGGTCCAGAAGACTGGAGACCACATGTTTGGAATTATGGCTGGGCCTTCTAGTAAGTGCTGTCATCTCCTGAACCTTTGTAGCACTGTCCAATCTTTTTGTGCATTTGTCCCTAGCATGGCCTGGCTCTCCTTCACCTGCTGCATGGCGTCGGCTGTCACCACCTTCAACACGTACACCAGGATGGTGCTGGAGTTCAAGTGCAAGCATAGTAAGAGCTTCAAGGAAAACCCGAACTGCCTACCACATCACCATCAGTGTTTCCCTCGGCGGCTGTCAAGTGCAGCCCCCACCGTGGGTCCTTTGACCAGCTACCACCAGTATCATAATCAGCCCATCCACTCTGTCTCTGAGGGAGTCGACTTCTACTCCGAGCTGCGGAACAAGGGATTTCAAAGAGGGGCCAGCCAGGAGCTGAAAGAAGCAGTTAGGTCATCTGTAGAGGAAGAGCAGTGTTAGGAGTTAAGCGGGTTTGGGGAGTAGGCTTGAGCCCTACCTTACACGTCTGCTGATTATCAACATGTGCTTAAGCCAACATCCGTCTCTTGAGCATGGTTTTTAGAGGCTACGAATAAGGCTATGAATAAGGGTTATCTTTAAGTCCTAAGGGATTCCTGGGTGCCACTGCTCTCTTTTCCTCTACAGCTCCATCTTGTTTCACCCACCCCACATCTCACACATCCAGAATTCCCTTCTTTACTGATAGTTTCTGTGCCAGGTTCTGGGCTAAACCATGGAGATAAAAAGAAGAGTAAAATACACTTCCCGACCTTAAGGATCTGATACATCTAGTTATTGGTCTGGAAATTGGAGAAATGGAGGTGAGCAAATTAACGGTAGTGTGACTGTGGCTCAACTTTCCATGGTACGCGCGAATTGTTCTGGAAGTCACAGATGGGAAGACAGAAGCGCCCCTGAGTGCTTTGTCATATAGCACAGAAGTCCTCCACACTGCCTGGGACAGTGTCCTGCATCCACACAGTAGGTACCCAGTAAAAGTGTTATTAAATATTGTCCCAGGAGCCCTTAGGAGAGTGGTTTAACATGAGAAGGCGCCAACAGCACACAGGGTCAGGGTCACTTCTAGAAATAGCCCACCAAGGCTATTCAGATTGGACTGTGGTTCCCTTCTGGACAGTCACACCAGGGACTTCCCAGTGAACAAGGGGGCATAGGCTCCTCTCTGGATCCCACCTTTTCATCCCTTCTGAGAAATGTACCCTATTATTTCCTTCATAAAGAATGCCACCCATCTGATTCCTCAAGAATCTAGACCTAGAAATACCATTTGACCCAGCCATCCCATTACTGGGTAGATACCCAAAGGATTACAAATCATGCTGCTATAAAGACACATGCACACATATGTTTATTACGGCACTATTTATAATAGCAAAGACTTGGAACCAACCCAAATGTCCATCAGTGATAGACTGGATTAAGAAAATGTGGCACATATACACCATGGAATACTATGCAGCCATAAAGAAGGATGAGTTTATGCCCTTTGTAGGGACATGGATGAAGCTGGAAACCATCATTCTGAGCAAACTATCGCAAGGATAGAAAACCAAACACTGCATATTCTCACTCACAGGTGGGAATTGAACAATAAAAACACTTGGACACAGGGTGGGGAACATCACACACCGGGCCTGTCATGGGGTGGGGGGAGGGGGGAGGGATAGCATTAGGAGATATACTAACGTAAATGACGAGTTAATGGGTGCAGCACACCAACATGGCACATGTATACATATGTAACAAATCTGCACGTTGTGCACATGTACCCTAGAACTTAAAAAAAAAAAAAAAAGAATGCCACCCATCTACTTGCCCGTTCTCTTTTCCATATGGGGA